TAAAATTACAAAAGCATAATAGTAAAAAAAAGTTTGACAATACAAAATGATAAAGTAAAATTCGCCTTCACCAAAAGTCATCTATTTCCCCTTCTGTGGTTTCCACGTTGCGGCTGGTAACTCGGGGCTTCCACGCTGGGCGAGCCTAGAGAACATCCAGTACACACAGGAAGCAGCAGCGCGGGCCAAATGGCGCTGAGACCTGCGCACCTGTCCACGGACCGCCCACTCGCCAACTCTGACCTTGGGTGAGTCTCTCAAACTTGAGTCTCGGAATCTTCCACAAAATGCTACCCATCTCACCAGGTCGAGTGAGGAGGGTCGTGTTATGTGTAAGCACTTTGTGAAATCTAAAGCACGAGGCAAACGTAAAGCATTGTAGGGGGTCCTAGAGAAGTCTTTGTGCCTGCCTATCAGAGCCGTTTCAGTTCCCCGCAGCAGCTTCCAAGGACCTCCCACCATGCCCGCCGCTTCGGCTCCTGCACTGCAAATCTCGCGGCTCGGCCTGCAGCGGCGGCTTCCCCTGGCCTCCCACCCCAGCGACTGAGCGCGGAGCCCAGCGCGCACGAGCGCCAGCCTGGCTCAGAGACACCCACGAAGCCAGGGCCTTTCAGCGCCTGCTAACTGGCGCTACCCCTAGGGCCGCCTCTCGGTTTTAAACGTAAACAAGAGTTGCCCTTCCGTCTTCCAAGACCTGCAAATCGAAGCTTCTTTTCCTCCAGAAGCCCCGCCACCTTCTAAGCTTCTCCCCAGCCTCAGCCACGCCCCAGCCTGCAAAAGCCGGGTCCTTTACGCCCCCTGGCTCCGTATTTGATTTCGGCGCGCGCCATACCTGAGGGCAGCTGTGATTGGTTGGAGGTGAGCGAAGTTCCTATATGATTGGCTGATAGCGGCTAGGACGGGTGAAGGCCAAGGGCGGAGAATTATGGGAGGGATTAAGACTGCAAGAGCTGAGTGATGGTTGGTTCCTGAACAAAGAGGGCGGAGTAAAAGGCGGAAGCAGAATTGGGGGCGGGGCTTTGTGGAACTTGGGGGACCCAGCGAAATGGAAGAAGTTAGGTGTCCAGAGCACGGTAAGGGGCTAGGGTCTCAGCGTCCCGGGGCCCGTAATCGTTGTTCACTTTCTTCTCTCTTCAGGGACTTTCTGCTTTCTTAAGACCGGCGTCCGCGATGGCCCGAATAAAGGAAAGAGCTTCTACGTGTGCCGGGCAGACACGTGCAGCTTCGTGCGGGCCACCGAGTAGGTCTGGAGCTGGGCCCCACTCCCTGTGGAAAAATGTTTTCAACTTTTTTCTTTTCTCTAGCATTCCTGTTTCCCATTGCTTATTGCATGAGGACTTTGTGGTAGAGCTTCAGGGTTTGCTTCTGCCACAGGACAAGAAAGAATACAGGTAAGGGTCCAAAAGGAACATCTAAGTGTATTGCCTTGATTATTTGTGTTTTATACTTCATTAGATTGTTCTTCCGATGCATTAGAAGTAAGGCAGAGGGGAAACGCTGGTGTGGAAGTATTCCATGGCAGGTAGGAATTATTCATCTGTTTTCAAACCTGCTTTTTATATGAAGATTAATTATTTTGTCTTTAGGATCCTGATTCCAAAGAACATTCTGTATCCAATAAGTCTCAGCATGCATCTGAGACATTTCATCATTCTTCCAACTGGCTGAGAAATCCATTCAAGGTACTTGACAAGAATCAAGAACCAGCTCTCTGGAAACAGCTCATCAAAGGTGAAGGTGAGGAAAAGAAGGCTGATAAGAAGCAAAGAGAAAAGGGAGATCAGCTTTTCGATCAAAAGAAAGAACAGAAGCCTGAAATGATGGAGAAAGACCTCTCATCTGGCCTGGTACCAAAGAAAAAACAATCTGTAGTTCAAGAGAAGAAGCAAGAAGAGGGAGCAGAGATTCAGTGTGAGGCAGAGACTGGAGGCACACACAAAAGAGACTTTTCTGAAATTAAATCTCAACAGTGCCAAGGTAATGAGCTTACAAGACCATCTGCATCTTCTCAGGAGAAATCAAGTGGTAAGAGTCAAGATGTCCAAAGAGAATCAGAACCTCTGAGAGAAAAGGTTACCCAGCTTTTGCCTCAAAATGTTCACAGTCACAACTCAATAAGCAAGCCCCAGAAAGGGGGACCCCTCAACAAGGAGTACACGAACTGGGAGGCTAAAGAAACAAAGGCAAAGGATGGCCCTAGCATACAGGCCACCCAGAAAAGCCTGCCTCAGGGGCATTTCCAAGAGCGGCCGGAGACCCACAGTGTGCCTGCTCCTGGAGGACCAGCGGCTCAGGCTGCACCAGCAGCACCAGGGCTTTCCCTGGGTGAGGGCCGTGAAGCTGCCACAAGCAGTGACGACGAGGAGGAAGATGATGTTGTTTTTGTTTCCTCTAAGCCTGGGAGCCCCCTACTCTTTGACTCGACTCTGGACTTAGAGACGAAGGAAAACCTCCAATTCCCTGATCGAAGTGTGCAAAGAAAGGTGTCTCCTGCCTCAGGTGTTTCCAAGAAGGTAGAACCCTCAGACCCAGTAGCCCGGCGTGTCTACCTTACAACACAACTGAAACAAAAGAAGGTAACTATTGACTCGTGTTTTGTTTCTGAGGTGAGAGATCCATTTGATGGAATCTGTTTTTCAGAGCACACTGGCATCAGTGAACATCCAGGCTCTTCCAGACAAGGGTCAGAAGTTGATCAAACAAATCCAGGAGCTGGAGGAAGTACTCAGTGGTCTTACCCTTTCCCCAGAGCAAGGTAAAGTGGCTTATGCCTCAGAACTCCGGGTTTTTAATCTGCTCTTCCCTTGTTTTCTGAGCAGGAACTAATGAGAAGAGTAACAGTCAAGTACCACAGCAGAGTCACTTCACCAAAACTACCACTGGCCCTCCCCACCTGGTGCCTCCCCAACCCCTTCCTCGTCGTGGTACCCAACCTGTGGGTTCTCTAGAACTAAAGTCTGCCTGCCAGGTGACTGCTGGAGGATCCAGTCAGTGCTATCGAGGTAAGACCCAAGGGCCTGACCCTGCTGTGAATGATAAAGAAAACATACTTGTGACATCTTTTAGGTAACACCTATTTGTATGCAGGCCATACAAACCAAGATCACGTTCATGCAGTGTGGAAAATCACAAGTGAAGCCATCGGTCAACTGCATCGCTCACTTGAGTCATGTCCTGGTGAGACGGTTGTGGCAGAAGATCCCGCCGGGCTGAAGGTGAGCCAGGGAAGACTCCTGGTGTAGTCCTCTATGCTTAGCATTTGGTTATTACCTTTGTCAGGTCCCTTTGCTACTACACCAGAAGCAGGCATTGGCTTGGTTACTATGGCGAGAAAGTCAGAAGCCACAAGGAGGAATTCTGGGTAAGTGTGGTATTATAAGAGTCAGCCTTTATACTCTCTTAATTTTGCTTTTATTTTCTAGCAGATGATATGGGCTTAGGAAAAACCCTGACAATGATTGCGCTCATCCTGACCCAGAAGAATCAAGAGAAAAAGGAAGAAAAGGAGAAAAGCACAGCTTTGACGTGGCTCTCCAAAGATGGTAGACAGAAGTGCCTTAATAGCCTGCCATTCTAACTAGGCACTGATTTTTTTCCCTTCTCAAGACTCTTGTGACTTTACTTCCCATGGAACACTAATCATCTGTCCTGCCTCCCTGATCCATCATTGGAAAAATGAGGTGGAGAAACGGGTGAACAGCAACAAACTAAGAGTCTATCTCTACCATGGGCCAAACCGGGATTCACGTGCCAGAGTGTAAGTGCAGGAATACGCAGTTGTGGGGGCGTCATTTATTGATTTCTTTGTTATGTCTACGCAGCCTCTCTACATATGACATCGTGATCACTACCTATAGCCTCGTGGCCAAGGAGATTCCCACAAACAAGCAAGAGGCAGAGATCCCAGGTGCAAACCTCAATGTGGAGGTGAGGCTGGGGGGCAGCCAGGGAAGTGGAGTACATAAGTTATAGCACTTTGTTTCTTCAGCAGACGTTGAGTATCCACTATGGGTCAGGTGCTGTTTCGTCAAGAGCAGCCAGATTCCCACTTCAGGTATTGAACTAGCCAGTGGGACTTACTATATCTTGTGGCTGGATTTCACTTGTGATTCTTCCAGGGCACCTCAACACCTTTGCTTCGAATAGCCTGGGCTCGAATCATATTGGATGAAGCTCACAATGTTAAGAATCCCCGAGTGCAGACTTCCATAGCTGTGTGTAAGCTACAAGCCTGTGCCCGTTGGGCTGTCACTGGAACCCCCATTCAAAACAACTTATTGGATATGTATTCGCTGCTGAAGTGAGTAACTTCTCGTGATTGTGTAAATATGACTACTCTGTGCCCTTCTTCCTCAACAAAAAAGGTTTCTCCGTTGCTCTCCATTTGATGAGTTCAATCTGTGGAGGAGTCAGGTTGACAATGGCTCAAAGAAAGGAGGAGAACGGTTAAGTATTTTAACCAAGAGCCTTTTGCTGAGGAGAACAAAAGACCAGCTGGACTCTACTGGCAGACCTTTGGTAATCAAGTTTGTACCTGTCCCTGGGGGAGGCTTCATGCCAGCTTTTTTTTTTATTCTTCCAGGTGATACTGCCCCAGCGTAAATTTCAGTTGCACCATTTAAAGCTTTCTGAAGATGAAGAGACTGTTTACAATGTGTTTTTTGCAAGATCAAGGTGTGTGTATTAAAGAAGCACCTTCTCACACACATGCATTTTTTTTCTTTTTAATCTGAGGCAGGTCAGCTCTGCAATCCTATCTAAAAAGACATGAAAGTAGAGGCAACCAATCTGGAAGAAGCCCTAATAATCCATTCAGTAGAGGTAAGCTGTAGGACTCTCATAAATACATATGAACCATCCTGTGGCTTGTCTTCCCTCTTGGAAGTGGCACTGGAGTTTGGGTCTGAGGAGCCTAGACACTCGGAGGCAGCAGACTCACCGAGATCCAGCACCGTCCACATACTGTCCCAGTTGCTGAGACTCCGCCAGTGTTGCTGTCATCTTTCTTTACTGAAGTCGGTAAGAAAAGCCCTCAGCCTGCTGTCATATAGCCAGCTGCTCCTGTCCTTTTTTGTCTGTTCAGGCCCTGGATCCAATGGAACTGAAGGGTGAAGGTCTTGTCCTTTCCCTGGAAGAACAGCTCAGTGCTTTGACCTTGTCAGAACTCCGTGACTCAGAGCCATCTTCCACTGTTTCCCTTAACGGCACCTTCTTCAAGATGGAGCTTTTTGAAGGCATGCGAGAGAGCACCAAGGTACTTTTTGTCTCCTCTGTAGTAGTCGAGAGAAACATACAATGTTGATGTAACCTTTTCCCAGATTTCATCTCTGTTGGCAGAATTGGAGGCAATTCAAAGAAATTCAGCATCCCAAAAGAGGTAACTGCGTTTTCTCATTATCCAAGTATTGGAGGGTATTTTTTTATTTTATTCTTCTTTCCAGTGTCATTGTCTCTCAGTGGACCAACATGCTGAAAGTTGTAGCATTGCACCTGAAGAAGCATGGACTGACTTATGCCACCATCGATGGCTCTGTCAATCCCAAGCAGAGAATGGACTTGGTAGAGGCATTTAACCACTCCAGAGGCCCTCAGGTACAAGCTGGTCACATCAGAGCCGCATAATTGTTTAAAGTTAATGTTGTGTTTCCTTTTGAAGGTAATGCTAATCTCTCTCTTGGCCGGAGGTGTTGGTCTAAACCTGACTGGAGGAAATCACCTCTTTCTTTTGGACATGCACTGGTAATGATTCCGGATTTGTCCTGGGTTGTCACAGTTCCTTTGAGCTTTAGCTGTCTTCTAACAGGAATCCATCACTTGAAGATCAAGCTTGTGACCGAATTTACCGAGTAGGGCAGCAGAAAGATGTTGTCATACACAGGTAAGTAATGGTCCCCAGGACCCAGGACCCTTTAGTTTGCTTATTTTTTGTTTTTGTTTTTTAGATTTGTTTGTGAGGGAACAGTAGAAGAAAAGATCTTACAGCTCCAAGAAAAAAAGAAAGATTTGGCCAAACAAGTTCTATCAGGGTCTGGAGAATCTGTCACCAAGCTCACCTTGGCTGACCTCAGAGTCCTTTTTGGCATCTAACCTCCTGTGGATAAGGGCTCAGAATAGCACCATTGCTGGTTTGTATTAGGATCTGGGAATAACAACCTAACCATGAGCCTTGAACTCTGTTCTTTGCATTTCAATTTCACCGTCAAGCCTTTCACCTTCCTCAAAATGAGGCATAATCTTATCCCCAGAATTGAGGAGGGGTTGTGTTAACCAATTAGTTAACCAATTATGTTAATAATTTATTTAATGAGTGGTATGGAAACCAATTGATTTTTTTAGATAAAAGAATATGTTTTAGAGTTGGATGATTTTGGAAAACAACTCTGGCAGAATTGTATATAAGCTTCAGTAAAGTTCAAAAAGCGGGCCAGGTGTGGTGGCTCATGCCTGTAATCCCGACACTTTGGGAGGCCAAGGCAGGAGGATGGCTTGAAGCCAGTAGTTCAAGACCAGCCTGGGCAACATAGTAAGACCCCATCTCTATGAAGAATAAAAAAATGAGCTAGGCGTGGTAGTGCACACCTGTAGTCCTAGCTACTTGGGAGGCTGAGGCAGGAGGATCCCTTGAGTCCAGGAGGTTGAGGCTGCAGTGAGCTGTGATTGTGCCACTGTTTTCCAGCCTGGGCAATACAGTGAGACCCTGTCTCAAAAAAAGGAAAAAAAAGCTCAAAAAGTTCTGTGTTGCCTTTCTCTTCTTAGCTGATGATGGGAGAACCAGTTACTACCTTCTCTAACACAGGCTCCATCCTATCTCTTCATCTCTTCTTGCCAGTGATGTTGCACCTGTAACCATCTTTTTATGGGTGGAGCAGAGAGTCAATCCCTGCAGCCACCCTGCAGCCAGCCATCTCTGCAGTTCTCTCAGTGCAGGCAGTTCTTCCTCTCAGGCTGAAGATCAAGGAGATGCTTTGTACATGAACAGATGCTGAGTATCTGTTATCATTGTATTGTTTAGTGTCAGTGTATCATTTAGTATTTGTATCACTGTACCATTTAGTGTTGTATATCACTCAGTCATTTAATATTGGTTATCACCATACAGTTTAATATTTGTATCATTTGGTTCATTGTATCGTTTAGTATTTCTATTATAACATTTCTATTTGTAGTATTTGTATAATATTTGTGTCATTTTTAATAGTATTTGTATTTTTACAAATTTGCAGTATTTGTAGCATTTAGTATCATTGTTTCATTTAGTATTTGGTACAATCTAATAAATACTAATCCAGTCCAATACTAATCCAATCCAATACTAATAATACTATTGGTACAATCCAATACTAATAATACTATTGGTACAATCCAATACTAATAATACTAACAGTAGTATTGATACAATCTAATAAATAATGTGTTTGACAGTGTAGCAGAAATAATGCTATGTGTTCACCAAACCCACTTCCTTTTCCTCCCGGGCACCCAGAGAGACTGTATTTCCCAGTTTTTGCTGCAGTTTGACGGGGTCCATATCAATGGACTGTGGAGAGAAGCGATTGATGTAAGTCACTTCTAGGTGGCCCTCTACCACTTTCCAAAAGATCATTCATGCTGTTTCTTCCCTCCTCAGCCTATGGGATGCAAAGGAACTGATGGAAGATTACAAGGCCCTAGGGAAGGTGAAGCCACTAGCTCAGCAGTTCTTAGCCTAGTTTTTGGCCATCAGCCCTTCTATTAGACTAGTGAAGCCTCAGTCCCAGGATGGCTCCCCATGTACACTTCCCTCCTCGCCCCAGCTCACCTACACTGGACTATGACATGATCAAGGAATCTTTTTTTTTAAGCTACTGAGATTTCTGTGTTGTTTACATAGCAGTTTGTACCCTAAACAAACACTTGAGATTTTATACTTCAGGAAACTATTCAGATTTCCTTCTCATTAGCAATTGTTCCAAAAACACTTACTCTGCTAATTTCTGCTAGAAAGAATCACAGTTCTTCTAACACAGAAACATTTCTGTCCCTTGAGTTGGGAAACAAGACCCTATGTTAACCCAGTCAGAGTGTGGACTGAGGCATTCGGAGCCTATTTAAGCAGAAGTTTTCTATAAGGACAAGATTTAAAGGCTTACAAAGGTAAAGACAATGGCCTGGTGGGAAGAATTCTAGTCTAGAACGTTTGAGATTTGACTCTAGTTCTAGGTTCATCTTAGCTGGGTGTGTAACGTTGAAAAAATTGGCCGGGTGCAGTGGCTCAGGCCTGTCATCCCAGCACTTTGGGAGGCCGAGGCAGACGGATCACGAGGTCAAGAGATCAAGACCATCTTGGCCAACATGGTGAAACCCCGTCTCTACTAAAAATACAAAAATTAGCTGAGCGTGGTGGCGTGCGCCTGTAGTCCCAGCTACTGGGGAGGATAAGGCAGGAGAATCGCTTGAACCTGGGAGGTGGAGGTTGCAGTGAGCTGAGATCGCGCCATTGCACTCCAGCCTGGTGACAGAGCGAGACTCCGTCTCAAAAAAAAAAAAAAAAAAAAAGAGAGAGAAAAAAATCCTTACTTTCTCTACACTCTGATTTCCTCATTTGTAAGGTGGGCAGTTTTCAGAACTTAGCAGCAATAAGGTTTCTGATAAAATCAAGAAGCAAAGGAAGTAACATTGCCTTTTTGAAGTTTTGCTATAAGATTGACATACCAAGGTAAAGATTGAGTCACCTGAGAAGCAGTGGCTCCCAGGCCAGCAAGAATGTACAAACCTGGCTCTGCCATTTGCTGATTGATATTAGGCAAGTTGCAGATTCCTTGGACATCTCAATCCTTTCATCTGTAAAATGTGTGGATTAGCATGTATCTCATGCTCCACTGGGAATTTCATAGCAAATATATATACTACAACATGGTTGACCAGATAGATCAGTAATGTCAACTAGAAGGTATTAGATGAACATTGTCAGTCTCCAATCAAGCATTGTTTAGGGGAGAGGAATTCTTTCAGGTTCAAGCATTCTGGCTTTTAGTTTGGAGAGGGATGCAGGGATTGTAACTTAAAATCTTCAGATATTGAGGCCATTGACAAGTAATCTACTGTAAGGTAGATGCCTCCTGGTATTTTAAAACAGCTTTTCTAATTTCTCATGTTATTGTACATAAGCAAAGCAACCTAGTTATGTCTTGGGTAGGTGTTCTTATAGCCGTGAGATGCTACTGACTTGAGGTGGATGCAGAAAAAAATGGAACCACTGCCTTAATGGGATGGAATATACTAAACATGCATTCTTAAATCCTAGTGCTGGGATGGATTACATGAATTACATTGTGGAGCTGCATATGTGTCTCCCCTCTTCCCTCCCTGGGGGTTAGGCTGGGTTTGTTTGGTTTTTTTTGTTTTGTCCTCATGAGGCTTAGCATCTAAGGGAGACAGGCATGAATTAACAGAAGTGGCATTCTGGTATCTGTCTCAGCCTCATATTCATTTTAGTGTAAATCAGTTTCGTCAAGTCTAGGTATGACAAGGTGGGTCTTTGCACCTTCTAGCGATGGGCAGCATCCCACAACACAGTGGTCTAATTGAGGTGCTGCACTATGAGTCCTGCCTGTGTTAACCAGCCTTCCTTCATGTCACAATACTGCTGCTGGATTTGCTTTTTACATCTGCCTATTGCACCTGACTTGGGCATGGATGATATGAGGTAATAAATGCTTTGAAAACCATGAAGGGCCACACAAGTGCTAGTGTTATTGCTGTGGGACAAGGTCTGGGAATATGAGAACCAGCAGCAGCATGGGTGCAGCTGAGAACCAGATGGTGAACATCTGTCTCCAAAGTGCAACATTCCTGAGCACCGGATTTATAAGGCATTTCTTACTCGACAGAATTGACTTCATGGAAGGTATGTAGTTTGACTTTGCCTTAGCCATGTTGATCAAATAGGAGTATTGTGCATGCCGCAGCTAGACAGAGTCCTGGGCCCTTTAAAAACCTTGTCAGTGACTCCCATTGCAGGCCCAGCGCAGTGGTTCACACCTGTAATCCCAGCATTTGGGAGGCTGAGGCAGGCAGATCACTTGAGGCCAAGAGTTCGAGACCAGACTGGCCAACATGGCAAAACCTCCTCTCTACTAAAAATACAAAAGTTAGCCAGGCGTGATGTTGGGTGCCTGTAATTGCAGCTACTCGGGAGGCTGAGGCAGGAGAATCACTTGAATCCAGGAGGCGGAGGTTACAGTGAGCTGAGATCATACCACTGCACTCCAGCCTGGGCCACAGAGAAAGAACGGTGATTCTTTCTAGCAGAAATTAGCAGAGTAAGTGTTTTTGGAACAATTGCTAATGAAAAGAAGGAAAAACAGAAAAAAAAAATTTTCTGTTTATGGGAGGTGACTTATTTCTCTATCAATCCTGTGAGTGATTTAGCATGGCAATTCATGAACACTGAGTTGTTTCCTTGCTCTGATTGTCTGTTGCTCAATGAAATGGCTTTTAGCAGGGCTCAAAGGTGAAGCCAGATTCTCCTGCACTAATAGGATAAGCATGGAGACACCAGTGTTCAGTGTGGCCTCTGGTTGTCTGAAATTTTGCTGTCAACTCTAATACCTTGAAAGAATTAGGTTTCCAAAGTGGGATATTGTGCTGCTGTTTGTGATATAGCATCTAGACTTAGGAAAGGGCAGGAACAATTTAAAAGCACATCTGTAGGCACAAAGAGAATTATAATAGAAATTCAGAATTCCTAGGCATATGACCTAGACTAAAATGTCTTCATAACTACAAATGAAATCAGGGTCATTTATAGTACAAACTACCACAGAAGTCAGTAGTTAGGGGATGGAGATAGATATGAAAAAAAAAAAAAGCAAACCCAGCCTAACTCCCAGGGAGGGAAGAGGGGCGACAGATATGCAGCTACACAATGTTTTTACTATCTTGAGTTCTTTTTACCCAGATTCCATAGCTAAATCCAGATGTATTAATAGGTAGAGACTACTTCAGAAAGGATGAGACTATTTTCTTGCTTAATTATCCACACAGTAATTCAGAAATGTATATTGAACACTTTTTATATGCCAGGCACTGCTGGGCACTGGAAATATAAAAGTAAGCAAAAATGAAAAACTATCCTGTCCTCCTGAGGCTTAGCATCTAAGGGAGACAGGCATTAGTCAACCCCGTGTGGCTGTGAATCAGCCATGATGCTGAGTGCTACAAGAGAGGACTGTGCGGCTGGGAGGGCTTATAACAGGATTTGACCTAGTTAGGGAAGATCTGAGGAAGTGATGAAAGAATGGAAATCAATATGTAAGAGCTCACAAGTCAGAGTGAGATGTTTCTTCCTATACTGCCTGCTTCTAATGAGCATCCACTTCATTGAACCACCTCTTCATTGAGCCAAACCTACCATACAGGGATACATTCTCTGGAGGAAAGTTGAGCAACTATTGCATTTGGGACATTAGAGTATGGGTGGGCTGACAGGTATGTGTATGTTTATTATCCAAGACAGCCAAGGTGTTTATCCTGTTACAACATCCCAGAGGACAGAGGCTCTTATTTGTGACTCTTTTTTCTTACCTGTAACACCAGAGGCATAACGTACATCATAATGCTGCATCTTGTTGACGCTTCAATGCTCACAATTCAAAGGTGATTTCTGAAGCACTTTGTTACACTGGGGACAGCTCCTAAATCCTCCCACTCTTTTTTTGCCTCACCTTGGAGTCTTGGGCTCTGTTGATCACTGACTCTGCCAGGTCTTTCAGCAGGCAAGACAGCTCAGTTAAATTGAGTTTGGACTCCACTGTAGTGCATGCATGAGACAGCACCCCCAATCCCCAACACCCACACACAAACTTTAAATATTTGTAACAGAATTGTTACCATTAATATTGCTTAAAGGCTAACACATTAGCCAGAACCTAGATGTCTTCTGGAAATTTTTTATTGCAATGTTACTTCATCTACATAAAGTTGTCCAATCACTGAAACCTCCAACTGAAATAAATGGTAAGCTTTTTGTTCTCAATTCTGAAATCAGATTCATTAAAAGGCACATGG